CGCCGCGGCCGTTCACGCCCGAGCGCCGCCGCCGCCGGTCCCGCGTGTGCCCCGCTGAGGGGGAGGGGCGGGCCGGGGGTGGGGGCGGAGGGGTTGTGGTTCCACTGCAGCGGGGGCTCCTGTGTCCTTGTGCGGAAATGACACACGGAGTCCCGTCACGTCACGCGAGAGCGCAGCGCACGGACACACACAAAGAGAGGGGAAAATACACGGCGCTCGCCCGCCCGCCGCCCCCAGCGCCTCCCCGGGCCGCCCTGGCCAGGCCCTCCGCGCGCGGCCCCCACTCCCCGGCCCCGCGCCCTCCCCCCCACGTGGCGCCCAAACTCGGCGCGGGCCCGCCCGGCAAAGTACAGAACTCGCGTCCCAGGTAAGTGCGGGGCGGATCAAGCCGGCCGCGCGGCGGCGGCAGCGTTGGCGGCTCCGGGGCGAGCGGCCGGTAGAGTGGCTGCAACATCCATGCCGGGGTGGGGGCGGGAGCAGGGGAGGGGACGCGGAGGGGGGCTGCTCCGAGCGCGCCCGCCGGTAGTAGCGCCCACCCCCGCGCGGGCCGAGCGACCGGAGCGGGCGCCGGGCGCCCACGGGCTCGCCGCGCCCATTGTGCTGCGCGCCCCTTTGTGCCCGCTCGGAACGCGGCGGCTCCATGGCGTTCTGGGGAGCACGCGCGCCGCGCGGGGGCGGGGGGTTCGCGCGGTGGAACCGTCCGCGCCGCCGCCGCCGCCCGCCCCACTCGCGCCGCGCGCCGGCCCCGCACCCCCGCCGGGCGCCGCGATGGAGCGGCCGGGGCGGCCGGAAGGCTCTGCCGTACTCGCGGCGGCTTGGCGCTCGCGCTCGGCGGGGCTTTGGCGGGGCACTGCTCGGCGTGTGGAAGGGGGTGTCGGAGCGGGAGCAGGGGGCGGGGACTGGAGGGAGATGCCGGGCGGCGAGCGGGAGGCCGGGGGAGCAGCCGCTCGGAGGAACGAAGCCTCCGGAGGCTGCAAATGGAGCGAGGCCGGCCCGCGGCGGCGGCGGCCGGGAGCGGAGAGGGATGGGCCCCGCCGCCAGGGGGCGCAGCGCTCCCTTCCCGGCCGTTCCACGGCGGTTCGCGGTTCCCGCTGCCCAGGAGCTGGAGGCGGGCCCGGCGCCTTGGGTGTGCACCCGGGCTGGCGCGAGGCCTGGCCGGCCGGCCGCAAAGCTGAAGCCTGGGGCGCTCGCCGCTCCTCGTGAGCGCTCCTTTCCTTCTCTATGATAAACGTGATTTCCCACGCATGCTTTGCCCTTGCCTCATCCGTGAGCTGTGCACCACCGATTTGGAGGCCCTTGTGTGCTTGTTTACCTACGTCTCCCTATGTAGCTATTTTAAACAAGGTGTTTTTACAGAGATAAAAGTTTTATTGATTGCTCAGGTGGTCTTTCTGGAAGAATTCTGCACGTAAACGCTAACTCGACAAGAGTGCCGGGAGGAACAAGGTTACTCACTAGAGTTGGAAATGTGCAGTTCATCTCCTTAAAGTAACTTTTGAATGGTTGAATACAAATAGTAAACATGCCACAGGGCAGCGTGGCATAGTGCCAGAAAGCTACGGTTGCAGGAAACTGAGGTAAGGAACTGAGTCCTTCAGGTAGCCAGGTACATGAATACTAACTACTGTCCCCCTCTTCTAGGTTTAATTTTTAGAAGTCAATGTCACCTGTAGCAGAGAAGTTCCTTGAAATCAAATCAGACATATGGCAATTGTGAAAAGATTGAAGTAAGGTTTAGGTCTTGGTTAAATTTTTAAAAAGTCAACACATTGTCTTTGTCTTTTTATTTAGCGGAATAGAAGATGAACTCAACTGAATTCACCGAAGATGTAGAAGAAGGTAAAAAAAAAATGCCCTTTTTGAAAAATGTTTCCCACTGAGCCCTATTTCTTCTCTGACACAGTTCTAAAAAGTATCACTGTGAAAGTGGAGACAGAGGCTGAAGATGCTGCTCTGGACTGCTCCGTGAATTCCAGGACTTCTGAGAAGCACTCTGTGGACAGCGTCCTCACTGCCCTGCAGGACTCCAGCAAACGAAAGCAGCTGGTCAGCGATGGCCTGCTAGACTCTGTCCCCGGCGTGAAGAGGAGGCGGCTGATCCCCGAGGTGAGGGCCTAGCTGCTGTCACTCTTTGCTTGTAACACTCTGGGAAATGATTTTTGTTTTGCAGGCTCTCCTAGCAGGCATGCGGAACCGTGAGAACAGCTCGCCCTGCCAAGGCAATGGTGAGCAGGCCGGCAGGGGCAGGAGCCTGGGCAATGTGTGGCCTGGAGAGGAGGAGCCCTGCAACGATGCCACCACCCCTTCCTACAAGAAGCCTCTGTATGGCATCTCGCACAAGATCATGGAGAAGAAGAATCCTCCCTCGGGGGACCTGCTAAACGTGTACGAGCTCTTTGAGAAGGCAAACGCCAGCAACAGCCCCTCGTCACTGCGGCTCCTGAATGAGCCACAGAAGCGGGACTGTGGCAGCACCGGGGCAGGCACTGACAACGACCCCAACATCTACTTCCTGATCCAGAAGATGTTCTACATGCTGAACACCCTCACGTCCAACATGTCCCAGCTGCACAGCAAGGTGGACCTGCTCTCCCTTGAGGTGAGCCGCATCAAGAAGCAGGTGAGCCCCACTGAGATGGTGGCCAAATTCCAGCCGCCCCCTGAGTACCAGCTCACAGCCGCAGAGCTCAAGCAGATCGTGGACCAGAGCCTGTCAGGGGGGGACCTGGCCTGCCGCTTGCTGGTGCAGCTCTTCCCCGAGCTCTTCAGCGACGTGGACTTCTCCCGGGGCTGCAGTGCCTGTGGCTTTGCGGCCAAGCGCAAGCTGGAGTCGCTGCACCTGCAGCTCATCCGCAACTATGTGGAGGTCTACTACCCCTCGGTGAAGGACACGGCTGTGTGGCAGGCCGAGTGCCTGCCCCAGCTGAACGACTTCTTCAGCCGCTTCTGGGCCCAGCGGGAAATGGAGGACAGCCAGCCCAGCGGCCAGGTCGCCAGCTTCTTTGAGGCAGAGCAGGTGGACCCCGGCCACTTCCTGGACAACAAAGACCAGGAGGAGGCCCTGTCTCTTGACCGGAGCAGCACCATCGCCTCAGACCACGTGGTGGACACGCAGGACCTCACTGAGTTCCTGGACGAAGCCTCCTCACCAGGCGAGTTTGCCGTCTTCCTCCTCCACCGGCTCTTCCCCGAGCTCTTCGACCACCGCAAGCTGGGTGAACAGTACAGCTGCTACGGGGACGGTGGAAAGCAGGAGCTGGACCCGCAGCGGCTGCAGATCATCCGCAACTACACGGAGATCTACTTCCCTGACATGCAGGAGGAGGAGGCCTGGCTGCAGCAGTGTGCCCAGCGCATCAACGACGAGCTCGAGGGCCTGGGGCTGGACGCGGGCAGTGAAGGCGACCCCCCGCGTGATGACTGCTACGACTCCTCCAGTCTGCCCGACGACATCTCAGTGGTCAAGGTGGAGGACAGCTTCGAGGGCGAGCGGCCGGGTCGCCGCTCCAAGAAGATCTGGCTGGTGCCCATCGACTTCGACAAGTTAGAGATCCCCCAGCCTGACTTCGAGGTGCCCGGTGCCGACTGCCTGCTCAGCAAGGAGCAGCTACGCAGCATCTACGAGAGCAGCCTGTCCATCGGCAACTTCGCCTCGCGCCTGCTGGTGCACCTGTTCCCCGAGCTCTTCACGCACGAGAACCTGCGCAAGCAGTACAACTGCAGCGGCTCCCTGGGCAAGAAGCAGCTGGACCCCTCCCGCATCAAGCTCATCCGCCACTACGTGCAGCTGCTCTACCCACGCGCCAAAAACGACCGCGTCTGGACCCTGGAGTTCGTGGGCAAACTGGATGAGCGCTGCCGGCGCCGGGACACGGAGCAAAGGCGCTCCTACCAGCAGCAGCGCAAGGTCCACGTGCCGGGCCCTGAGTGCAGAGACTTGACCAGCTATGCAATCAACCCCGAGAGGTTCCGGGAGGAGTTTGAGGGGCCCCCACTGCCCCCCGAGAGGAGCAGCAAGGACTTTTGCAAGATCCCCTTGGACGAGCTGGTGGTCCCCTCGCCTGACTTCCCGGTGCCTTCTCCCTACCTGCTGTCTGACAAGGAGGTGCGTGAGATCGTGCAGCAGAGCCTCTCCGTGGGCAACTTTGCCGCCCGGCTCCTCGTCCGCCTGTTTCCCGAACTCTTCACCGCCGAGAACCTCCGGCTGCAGTACAACCATTCCGGGGCTTGCAACAAGAAGCAACTGGACCCCACGCGGCTGCGGCTCATCCGCCACTACGTGGAAGCCGTCTACCCGGTGGAGAAGATGGAGGAGGTGTGGCACTACGAATGTATCCCCAGCATCGATGAGAGGTGCCGCCGCCCCAACAGGAAAAAATGCGACATCCTCAAGAAAGCAAAGAAAGTGGAGAAGTGAAGGCCCGTGACCTGCCCAGAGATTCGGGGTCACCAGAGGCTGAGCGATGGGCACCCTTGGGACTGAGCAATACTTGGGAGCACGCCTATGGCATCCACAGACAGGCACCTTATGTCCGTGGGGAGTGGCTTACTACATTTGCACACGTAAACACCCACCCAACCGCAAGAAAGAAGCCTTGAGTTTGGTCTCTTGTACTTACAACTTCTGTCCTATGTGCCCCGGCGGGGCAGCCTGAGTGTGGGGAGAGCAAGCTGTGAGGGCAGGGACCAGAGGTTAGGGGTCCTCTCTCCCTGGTTGTGCCCTCCCCAGCCCCTCACAGCTTATAATGCAAACCCAGCAACTCTCTTGCCCCTCTTCCCATATTTTACATCTTCCATTTTGACCCATTTTTTTTTAATTAAAAAGAAACCCTTAAAAAAAATCATTGGGCTCTTTGGGGGCCATTTTACTTAGAAAAAAATCTCTTTAAAAGTGCCATGTTCGTGCACAGTGGCTAATCATAGCTTCAGGTGGCATGGATACTGATTTTACTGACCTTGTTTTTTACATCTGATTTTGGAAGAGTCAAGATGCCCCTTGGATGGCAGTAGAGGGGATGGAATAGTGCGAAGTCCTTTACGACCACATGCAAGTTTTCCCTTCTGCTCTGGTGCCAGGGAAGGCTTCCGTTCAGCTTGGCCTGTCCTTCAGGCGCGTTGGTAGAATGTTGTGTCACTCTTTAGGCGAGAACACTGGATGATGATGATATGAATGTAGACAGCCGTGGAAACACGTTCGCAGTGTCTCCATCTGAGCCGTGTCCTTCCGCTGCCCCCATTCCTTCTCCATACATGGTTGCTGGTTGGAGGGAGTGGACATGTTTCCTTGGAAAACAGTGCAGGGGCTTTTGGCTTCTTGTTAGATTTAAGGGTGGGCCTCTTTGAGCTCACCATGAACTGTTTACTTTTCCGTGTGTGTATTTGTACAAAATCCAGGTTCCGGGAGCTTTGTGGTGACTTCCCCAGACCTCAGTGTTAGCTACTCCAGGCAGTACTACATCCTCATTCCTCAGGGCGGGCCCAGGTCTGGGCCCCTCTTGGGGATACCATGCATTGGAAGGACACAGGCCATTTTAGATGGGGTACACATGTCCCTTCCCAGGGTCCACTCAGAACTTTCCTCTTGGACTCTCTAGAAGGTCCTGCTGTCCTATACCTGGCCACCCCCTGCCTTGGGGGGCACATGTCTTCGTTCCCTCCCGACTGGGAATGTCAGGCTCCTGCAGGCCAGCTGCATGCTCTCCAGGAGCACCAACTGGGAAATCCCCTGACAGGTAAAGTCCTTTAAAATGATACTTTTACCTACCTAACTCTGGGGGCCAAATGCTTAAGAGGGAAAGGAAACAGTCGAATGCAAACAGTGTGTCATACCAGAGTCCTGGAAAATTTATTGAATCACACAGGGTAGTCATAGAACCCCTGTGGGATGGCTTAATATTTTGCTACTTTAAAATGCAGAGATAACAGAAACAATCTGGATTTTCTTCATTCAGCTGATAAGAACTTCAGTTCCAGTGGCTGTATGACATAATTTTGCCTGTACCCAGGAGCATTTTTTAAAATACAGGATTTTAAAAGCAATGTTAAGTTGCTGATCTAACTAGTAAATTTGCTCCTAAGTGTCATTTACAGATTATTTCTGTTGAAACTGCAAACAGATTTAGAAAGGCACAGGGACTGAATGACTCTCTGTCTTACACAGCTACTCATGCACACACGCACTGCTTACTAAAAGCTGAAGTGAGATGAAGGGGGCCTACACGAATAACAAGTTCAACTTCTTTGTGCCTGGAAAGGAGGGACTGGAGCAGCCAGGAGACTCACTTTCCCCCCTCGCTTGGGCCCTTCTCTATGCCTTAGTCTCTCCAGCACATGCACACAGCATGCACACACACGCACCCTACCCAAAGACAGCTGTGGCCCTCTCCCACCACCTCCCCCTTCCCACCGCTGGTTGTTGGGGGCTGGAGGCGGGAGGTCCCATGGAATTTGTTCTGGTTTCTAGGATGTAAACGAGGACTCCAAGCCATGAATTGCCCTGCTTTCTAGAGGGTGGAATGTTGACCCTGCAACTTTAGAAGCACAATCATTTATTAATAATTTTTTTGAAACTCCCATCTACCCCTGTTAGAGAAATCAACAGGTTCTAGGAATTAAATATGTCTCTTTGTAACCCAGAGCATGTTCAATTTTTGGAAACCGTATTTCAGTGATTTTCTTAATACCTTACATGTGTAGGGCATCTTCCCCCAGAATCTTACAGTCCCTTTCTGTGAAGAGAAGTGGACACACGTGGGAACTCTCACCATCTCTGGACTGTCGTCAGGAAACGCCTGCAGGTCCTTGCCCTGTCTGTATGGTGTCCTCACTTCTCCATCCATACAGGTGGCTCCAGTGGGCATTTTTTTATTTTAAATTTTTTACATGAAGCAATAGAAGTACAAAATACTTATTTTTTCAAAATTTAATGTGTTCCATGAAACCTGTTGGCAGTCGCTTTCCTTCCCCCACATCTAAATTCTTTGGTTTTTAGTTGTTTGTTTTTTGGATTTTTTTTTTTTTTTTTTTGGCCTTGTATCCCAAGGACTAAAAGATTAGCACAGACACGTTTTGATGTTGAATGAACTAGTAAGTCACAGTAGGTGGTAGTCTTCATTGATTTCTCTGTAAGTTTTTAAAGAATGTATGAAGATAGTCACGAATGTACTGAGTGTTCGCATCCCCCTTCAGTTCACCTTGGCTGTGTCTACAGGACAACAAATGTTTGACAGGGAATAAAGTCGTGTCTGGTGTCATTTGCGCTAGCGTGCCCCTCCCCTTTCGGTGTTGGCTCCAAACCTTCCTTTCCTTTTATGTTTGTGGGGAGTGGGGAACCACATCAGCAGCAATCATCAACCAACCAACCAATGGGATCTACTTAGTGGTGAATAGATTGGCTATTTAATTGGTAAAAGTTGCTGGTCTGACCACACCACAGCATGACCACTGGGTTCATTTAGAGATGGCCTCCGTTTCCAACGTTCCCCACAAATGTTTGCTTCTTTCCCAGTCAAGAGGGGATCTCGAGACTCCCGAGTGGAGGTCGTGAGCTTGCACCCCGCCTGGCTGTGTAGATCGACTGTATAGATACATGAAGTGGGGGTGAGGGCCAAGGGGCTATTACTGCTGTTGGGAAATACTTGCCTCTCGTAGATCCAGCCTTAATGTTTTTCTGACATCCTAGTAATAGCAGACCCTGCACAAAGTGGATATCAGACTTAATACTGTGAGGAGACAAAATAATGAGAATAGTTTTACCAAAGATAATGAAATCTCGCATCATGTCTGCATTTTACCATAGATTGGAGTGCATCCTTAGGAAACTGAATGTAACAAAAACCCAGGACATTTTTGGAAATTGTATGCTCTCTAGCAACTTTGTGTGAATTTTTATACAAACACTGTTTTATGAGTTATATAAAATGTTATAAAAATAGAAAAACATGGTCTCGTAACATGTTATTTTCTTAGAGC